ACCCTCTGATGCACATCAGAGGGTAGGAGGTGGAGGTGGTGTGACACGGCCAGATTAGGGGTCTATTTTGGAGGCAGGGCCAACAAGATTTTGCTGGCAGATTAGATGTGGGGTGTGAAAGAGAAGAGGCAGGGAGGATTCCTAAATTTTGCCTCTTAAGAATAGAGTAGCCATTGATTGAGATGGCAAAGAAGACTGGTGGAGAACGTTTTTGCTTTGCTTCGGTGCATTGGGAGTTCCAGGAGTTCCGTTTGGACGTTAAGTTTGAAGGGGCTATTTACTATCCAAGCGGAGCGGAGAGCTGGATTTTGAAGCTCTCTGGGAACATACTTTTGGGGACATTTCTAAAGCTTGAGACCCTGTTCCAAAGCCTCGAAGACCCTGTCGAGGTTCTTCCGGAGCCGGCCACGTCCCTCTCTTCTCAGCCCTCCTAAATTAAGCCGGAAAATCCCTGGGACAGTAGCCCCTTTATTCGGCAAAGCCCTTTTTCCTCTTTGAGGAATGACGACAAAAACGAACAAAAATGAAGACACTCAGCAGCACTGCGTCCTTTCCCCGCTCGCTGCAGGGAGAGGCAATGCGGACTGGTGTGGAAGGGCAGGCCCCGCTCTGGGCCGCAGGCGCTGCGGCCGCGAACCCCAGGTCCGGGAGTGTGGGCGGGGCCTGCGTGTGGGCGGGGCCGCGGCGCCAGCGCCCGCCACGGGCGAGGGCGTGGCCGACCCGGCGCTAGCCCGCCCGCCCGCCCGCCGGCTCTCGCGCCTCCTTCGCGCCGGCCCTTCCGCGGGTGATCAGCTGGTCTGCGCTCCCCTGACGTGGGCTGGGGCACGTCACCGCCGAATGGCAGCCTCCAGAAAGCCACCGCGAGTAAGGTGAGGGCACTCCGCCGGCAGCCGGCGTCCGGGCAGCGTGCAGCCCTCGCTGCGCGGCCGCGCGTGTTGCACCTCGGCGGGCAGGGACGCGCGGGTGAGGAGCCCGGCCCGCCGCAGTCTGGCGAGGGCCGCGCTCGCCGGAGCCCCGGAACAGGAGCCGGGGGAAGGGGTCCATGAGGCCGGGCGAGATCCGGTTCGTTTCCGGAGGGTCGGTGGGCACGGGGCGGCCCGAGTCTGGTTCCTGGACGCGTATGCCCGCGGAACTGCTGCACTCGGCCTGAGGGGGCGGCGGCCGTCACAGTTCCTGGCCCGCGGGAAGGCCCCGTTCTTGGAGGAAGTTGGCCCCTCTTCGTGTCCGGGGAGGTGGGCGAGCCTTTGCCCTCGCTTCTGTTACCCAGGAATCTAAACCTCAAGTTACAATCTCGACAATACTGACTCCTGCAATTCACTCTACTGATCTGTCACCGCCACAAGGATAGACGGTCGCGGGCCCCTCCCTACCCAAATGGTTTCAGAGGCTGTGTAAGGGAATATTTTGGTATAATCTCCAGGAAGTCTGCAACTTCCTGTTCTTTCTCTCCTTAAGGGTGAATCACCAGGATTTTCAACTGAGAAATTTAAGAATAATTGAACCTAACGAGGTGACACACTCAGGAGACACAGGTGTGGAAACAGGTAATAATTTTGTCTGGAAATTAGATGGAACATGGTTTTGAAATTTGCTCTCCTGTTGTTGCAGACGGCAGAATGCCTCCAAAGGTGACTTCAGAGCTGCTTCGGCAGCTGAGACAAGCCATGAGGAACTCTGAGTATGTGACCGAACCGATCCAGGCCTACATCATCCCATCGGGAGATGCTCATCAGGTACTGCATGGCAATGGGCCTCTCCTTTCTTTAGGCCCACTTTGTTGTCATCTTTGTTTTCCAGAGTGAGTATATTGCTCCATGTGACTGTCGGCGGGCTTTTGTCTCTGGATTCGATGGCTCTGCGGGTGAGTCACTACTTTTTCTCTGTTCTTGCTGCTCTTCTTCTTTTTTTTTTCTCCCCTGCTTCAGGCACAGCCATCATCACAGAAGAGCATGCAGCCATGTGGACTGACGGGCGCTACTTTCTCCAGGCTGCCAAGCAAATGGACAGCAACTGGACACTTATGAAGATGGGTGGGTACAGGCATGGCTAGCCCAAACTTAGTGAATTGTTTCTTATCATTTCTTCCCCCTGTAGGTCTGAAGGACACACCAACTCAGGAAGACTGGCTGGTGAGTGTGCTTCCTGAAGGATCCAGGGTTGGTGTGGACCCCTTGATCATTCCTACAGGTAAGTGAGCTTGGTCCCTTTCTGCTTGGGTAGCTCATGGCTGGGCCACAATGTGTCTCCTCAGATTATTGGAAGAAAATGGCCAAAGTTCTGAGAAGTGCCGGCCATCACCTCATTCCTGTCAAGGAGAACCTCGTTGACAAAATCTGGACAGACCGTCCTGAGCGCCCTTGCAAGCCTCTCCTCACACTGGGCCTGGATTACACAGGTCAGAATCAATGGTTCTGCCCAGCAGGGCCCGGCTGGAGTTAAAGCACATTTGTTTCTTGCAGGCATCTCCTGGAAGGACAAGGTTGCAGACCTTCGGTTGAAAATGGCTGAGAGGAACGTCATGTGGTTTGTGGTCACTGCCTTGGATGAGATTGCGTGTGAGTGCTCTGGTTTCGCTGTTTGGGCATGTACAGGTGACAGGGATTTTGATTTCTTTTCTAGGGCTATTTAATCTCCGAGGATCAGATGTGGAGCACAATCCAGTATTTTTCTCCTACGCAATCATAGGACTAGAGACGATCATGTGAGTGTTTGCCCTGCATCTGGAACTCCCTTTTTTCTGCCACCCACCTCTCCTCCATCTGCAGGCTCTTCATTGATGGTGACCGCATAGACGCCCCCAGTGTGAAGGAGCACCTGCTTCTTGACTTGGGTCTGGAAGCCGAATACAGGATCCAGGTGCATCCCTACAAGTCCATCCTGAGCGAGCTCAAGGCCCTGTGTGCTGACCTCTCCCCAAGGGAGAAGGTGTGGGTCAGTGACAAGGCCAGCTATGCTGTGAGCGAGACCATCCCCAAGGTTGGTGACCCCACTTTGGCCCATCTAAACTCTGATTTCCCACCCTACTGCCCTTTGCCTCTAGGACCACCGCTGCTGTATGCCTTACACCCCCATCTGCATCGCCAAAGCTGTGAAGAATTCAGCTGAGTCAGAAGGCATGAGGCGGGCTCACGTGAGTAGAGGAGCTGGTGCAGAAGATGGGATTAACTTAAAAAATGTCTCCATTGTTTGCACAGATTAAAGATGCTGTTGCTCTCTGTGAACTCTTTAACTGGCTGGAGAAAGAGGTTGGTTCTTAGTCTTTGTTTAATATGTGGATCACCAGATGATTTATAAGCAATTTTCTCATAGGTTCCCAAAGGTGGTGTGACAGAGATCTCAGCTGCTGACAAAGCTGAGGAGTTTCGCAGGTAAGGATCCATTTGGGGGGACCCAGGAGCCTAAGCCACTCTGCTTTCTGTCTTTCTGTTACAGGCAACAGGCAGACTTTGTGGACCTGAGCTTCCCAACAATTTCCAGTACGGGACCCAACGGCGCCATCATTCACTACGCGTAAGGCATGCGGAGGAGCATGCTGCCTGGCCTGGAATAATTAATTTTTAATTAACTTTGTTAGGCCAGTCCCTGAGACGAATAGGACCTTGTCCCTGGATGAGGTGTACCTTATTGACTCGGGTGCTCAATACAAGTAAGTAAACCAGGACTGCTGTGGAACTTGACACGGGAAACCAATTTGTCCTTTTTTTGGAAAGGGATGGCACCACAGATGTGACGCGGACAATGCATTTTGGGACCCCTACAGCCTACGAGAAGGTAAGGTGGAGGTAAAAAACTCAAGAGGTCCTTTCTGCAACATGCCCCTGGGTTTTCTTTGCAGGAATGCTTCACATATGTCCTCAAGGGCCACATAGCTGTGAGTGCAGCCGTTTTCCCGACTGGAACCAAAGGTAGGTGGTGCATTCTGTCACATGGCAGGCTCAATACAATTAAGTGGCTCTTTATGTCTTTCAGGTCACCTTCTTGACTCCTTTGCCCGTTCAGCTTTATGGGATTCAGGCCTAGATTACTTGCACGGGACTGGACATGGTGTTGGGTCTTTTTTGAATGTCCATGAGGGTCCTTGCGGCATCAGTTACAAAACATTCTCTGATGAGCCCTTGGAGGCAGGCATGATTGTCACTGATGGTAAGTGTCCCTCACATAGAGGGCATGCGTGGGCTTCTCATTTTTGGGATTTGGTTTGTTTTAGAGCCCGGGTACTATGAAGATGGGGCTTTTGGAATTCGCATTGAGAATGTTGTCCTTGTGGTTCCTGTGAAGACCAAGGTGAGGATTTATTAAAAAAATTTTCCTGTTTCTAAAAGCATCTGTTTTCTTCTTTCTCCCGCAGTATAATTTTAATAACCGGGGAAGCCTGACCTTTGAACCTCTAACATTGGTTCCAATTCAGACCAAAATGATAGATGTGGATTCTCTTACAGACAAAGAGGTAATGGGGAAGTCTTGGTGGGCAGGCATGTTGAATACCGTGTCTGTCCTTCTCTTCCCTGCAGTGCGACTGGCTCAACAATTACCACCTGACCTGCAGGGATGTGATTGGGAAGGAATTGCAGAAACAGGGCCGCCAGGAAGCTCTCGAGTGGCTCATCAGAGAGACGCAACCCATCTCCAAACAGCATTAATAAATACCTCCCCGGTTTTGTTTTTGTAAAATGCTCTGGAGGAAGGAAGAAACGTGGCAGATCCCTGACATCTTTCCCCTTTCCTTTCCTTCTTCCCTACCTCCCCTTTTTACTTTAGACTTTAAGAAGAACAGAAAATCTTCTTATCCTCTTTGATATTTTATTGCAAACACTCAGTCTTTTATGATTTTTTAATTGTTGAGAACAAGCCAAGAATAAAATTGCTGCACCAGAAGGAGGGTCCCTCCAAAGTTGAACACTTGGTGAAAGGAAGATGCCCCGACTTCTTTGGCCAGTGATGGGGAATCAGTGAGTGCTCCATGATGGTCATGTTCCAGGTGCTAGTACATCATTCATGATCACCTTAATGCTCATGAGACTATATTTATGATCAGTGAATAAAAATGTCAGAACTGTGCTTTGTCTTAGCTGTCTCTTTCTTCATGGTGC